ACAGGCATGCGCCACCAGCCCCAGCTAATTATTTTATTTTTTGTAGAGACAGGGTCTTACTATGTTGCCTAGGCCGGTCTTGAACTCCTGGGCTCAAGCAAATCTCCCACCTCAGACTCCCAAAGTATTGGAATTATAGGTGTGAACCATAGTGCTCAGCCAATTTGCACAATAATCTTAAATACAAAAGCTAAGCAAAACAAATCAAGAGCATCTTTAAAAACTAGGCAGTCTGGGAGGCAGGGGCTGCCGTGAGCCGTGAGATGGCACCTTTGCATTCCAGCCTAGGTGACAGAGGGAGGCCCTGTCTAAAAAAAACCAAAAACCAAAAAACAAAACAAAACAAAAAACATCTAGGCAGTAGCTCGTGCCCGTAATCCCAGCTACTCAGGAGGCTGAGGCGAGAGAATCGTTTGAGCCCAGGAGTTCAAGACCAGCCTGGGCAACAGAGTGAGACCCCATTTCTAAAAAATGAACAAAGAAAAACTAGGCAGTTTCGCCCAGTGGTTAGAAGCGTGGAGTTTGGAGTCAAGTCTCCAAATTTCATCTTCCACATATGCAAAATGGAGACAATAATAGGGGTACGTTATAGAATTGTGGTAGGCATAGTGAACTCCATCGCATGTTAGCTGTTTTCGTTACTATTTACTGTCTAAATTCGGTGATGAAATTATTAGGAAGTCTCTGTCTTGTTCTCTTCTGACCACTAAGAGGCGCACTTCGGAGTAGAAGAAACGCGGGCGGAAATAGCCCAAAAGCGGATTGGCTTCGACTTCTGGCGGAAGTAAATTCCTCCCTCCACCAGGTCTTATTAGCTCAGAAAGAATTCCAAATTTCTACGTAGTCCCAAGGATAGGTAGAATACATTTCTCAGTCCTATTCCTAGTTATTATTGTCTATTAAAACATGTATACTCAGAATTTTTGCGGCATTATTTTTTGACGTGTCTTTATTTTATTTAAAAGAGCCGGAGCCGGAAGTGCTTGCCTTTTTCCCTGCTAGGACCCAGGGGTTACGACCCATCAGCCCTTGCGCGCCACCGTCCCTTCTCTCTTCCTCGGCGCTGCCTACGGAGGTGGCAGCCATCTCCTTCTCGGTAAGTGTTAATCCGTGGCAATCCGCATTCCTTTCCTCACCTGGGGCCGCTTCTTCCCCAAAAGGCATCATGGCCGCCCTCAGACCCCTTGTGAAGCCCAAGATCGTCAAAAAGAGAACCAAGAAGTTCATCCGGCACCAGTCAGACCGATATGTCAAAATTAAGGTATGTGGTCCTGGGATGGAAATGGGTGTGGGACGCTAACCCACCTGTGTATTATTTCCTTCAGCGTAACTGGCGGAAACCCAGAGGCATTGACAACAGGGTTCGTAGAAGATTCAAGGGCCAGATCTTGATGCCCAACATTGGTTATGGAAGCAACAAAAAAACAAAGCACATGCTGCCCAGTGGCTTCCGGAAGTTCCTGGTCCACAACGTCAAGGAGCTGGAAGTGCTGCTGATGTGCAACAAGTGAGTTGGGTCCCACCTCTAGTTTTCAGTGATCTTGCTCCTTACCTACTTGATTCTCTTGCAGATCTTACTGTGCCGAGATCGCTCACAATGTTTCCTCCAAGAACCGCAAAGCCATCGTGGAAAGAGCTGCCCAACTGGCCATCAGAGTCACCAACCCCAATGCCAGGCTGCGCAGTGAAGAAAATGAGTAGGCAGCTCATGTGCACGTTTTCTGTTTAAATAAATGTAAAAACTGCCATCTGGCATCTTCCTTCCTTGATTTTAAGTCTTCAGCTTCTTGGCCAACTTAGTTTGCCACAGAGATTGTTCTTTTGCTTAAGCCCCTTTGGAATCTCCCATTTGGAGGGGATTTGTAAAGGACACTCAGTCCTTGAACAGGGGAATGTGGCCTCAAGTGCACAGACTAGCCTTAGTCATCTCCAGTTGAGGCTGGGTATGAGGGGTACAGACTTGGCCCTCACACCAGGTAGGTTCTGAGACACTTGAAGAAGCTTGTGGCTCCCAAGCCACAAGTAGTCATTCTTAGCCTTGCTTTTGTAAAGTTAGGTGACAAGTTATTCCATGTGATGCTTGTGAGAATTGAGAAAATATGCATGGAAATATCCAGATGAATTTCTTACACAGATTCTTACGGGATGCCTAAATTGCATCCTGTAACTTCTGTCCAAAAAGAACAGGATGATGTACAAATTGCTCTTCCAGGTAATCCACCACGGTTAACTGGAAAAGCACTTTCAGTCTCCTATAACCCTCCCACCAGCTGCTGCTTCAGGTATAATGTTACAGCAGTTTGCCAAGGCGGGGACCTAACTGGTGACAATTGAGCCTCTTGACTGGTACTCAGAATTTAGTGACACGTGGTCCTGATTTTTTTTGGAGACGGGGTCTTGCTCTCACCCAGGCTGGGAGTGCAGTGGCACACTGACTACAGCCTTGACCTCCCCAGGCTCAGGTGATCTTCCCACCTCAGCCTTCCAAGTAGCTGGGACTACAGATGCACACCTCCAAACCTGGGTAGTTTTTGAAGTTTTTTTGTAGAGGTGGTCTAGCCATGTTGCCTAGGCTCCCGAACTCCTGAGCTCAAGCAATCCTGCTTCAGCCTCCCAAAGTACTGGGATTACAGGCATCTTCTGTAGTATATAGGTCATGAGGGATATGGGATGTGGTACTTATGAGACAGAAATGCTTACAGGATGTTTTTCTGTAACCATCCTGGTCAACTTAGCAGAAATGCTGCGCTGGGTATAATAAAGCTTTTCTACTTCTAGTCTAGACAGGAATCTTACAGATTGTCTCCTGTTCAAAACCTAGTCATAAATATTTATAATGCAAACTGGTCATTTTTGGGATTTTGTTTTTGAGACTCATTCTGTCACCCCGGCTGGAGTGCAGTGGCTTGATCTTGGCTCCCTGCAACTTCTGCCTCCTGGGTTCAGGCGATTCGATTAACAATTGGAGACGAGTCGTGCAGAGGAAAGAAGTAACTTAGAATCTAATCTTTATTAACCTGGGATATCACAGAAAATACTTGGGCCTGCCACTTGTATTTCTTTGTCCTCAATACTGAACACTAGACACATTTGAAACCTTCCTCAGAAGGAAACAAACCAACTGGTTATGCCTGGGTGGTGGCATGGAAGATGCCCATTGTTGCCCAATTTGCTAATAAGTATTTTGAAATTAGAAATGAAACATGAGGTCCAAGCCTGTCCAGTTCCCTACCCAACCCATTCCTCCTCCCTGGAAAAAAGAAACCCGTATCATCTTCCAAATTTCTGATTCATCACTGCCACTTAAAAATGAACCGTTTTGAATTTTAAAATGTGAATAAC